GCTTGACATTTCCCTCCTGTCCCTGCTTTGCAGAGTAAAGACAGATGGTAATTTCCAGGTAGCCCAGGAGCCCGGTGCCATTTTTCCAAGACTGACCAGCTTTGAAAAGACTCTTGCCTGCCCAGTCTCCAGACATTCGCAAACTCTTCCCAAAGACAAACCCTTTCCAAAGCCCTGCTCTAAAATCGACCCAGCTCTTAGGAGGTGAGGCCAGGGCTCGCCACTGAAAGGGAGCAATTGTCCTCTCAACTGTCTGTGGGTCCAGCTGCCATAGGCCTGGAGGTGGTTCCACCACAGCCTGTGGTGCGGTCCGCCTGCAGGCTCTGATTCACTCCAGGGACAACACTTAAAAACGCAAGCAGGCAACACATGCGATTCCAGGAGCCCCTGCCAGATTCATACTCTGTTTTTCCATCATTTCACTGGCCTCCCCCTCAGGAGGGAGGCTCCTGAGGCATTTTACAAATAAAAGAATCAAACCCACCAACAGGACGAGCACCTGATAAGCAGTGAGGCATTGCCCAAGAGTTCCCAGGAAGAGGCGGCTTTGTTCTCCTTTCAAGCCCTTGACACTGCTAACAGCTCTAATTACTGCATTTGCCATGGGATGTAAAAGAAACCCACATTCCAGAAACCATGTAGTCTTCCCGGGAGAGACATGCAGGGAAAGGTGCCCAGGTCTGCAGGAACGTGTTCTTTCATTCCTGGTCCCTAACCTTGGCAGCTGTTCTGAGAACTTAACAGTGCCTCCTTTATGTACATGAAGGAGGGCACTTTTGCACATGTAGGGATGCATCTCACTACCCATATCCCCAAATCTGGTCTGCATATTTGACTACATTTCCTGCAAAACATACTTCTTAAGAACATGAAGATCTTCAAAATTCATCCAAGCCATTTTGGGGGAAATGAGGACTTCAGAAGTTTCTGAGGCTAGAAGCAAAACCGTATAGAACTTCTTCCCACATAATTTAACTATAAAATCTGATGATGTAACACCCACCCACACCCACATCACAAACCAAAGTGACATCACAAATACTAGAGATAATGGCTCAAAGCTGCCTGCATTGAGCCCACATCTAAACAAACAGCAATTTGCCCATATGTGACTAAGGCAGAGAAAGACAGGTGACTAGAAATATTAAAACAAAAACAAAAAATAAAATTCATTTCTCCCTCCTTATAATTCTAGCACCCAATCAATGTGAGACGAGACCCCAGCATCCCTATCTATGGACTCCGACAGTCCATCTTATTAAATACCAGGCTTCAGGACTGCTATGTGGACTCACCGGCTCTCACCAACATCTGGATGGCCAGAACATGTGCAAAGCAGAACATTAATGCCCCAGCACCAGCTACCACTTCCTCTTGGGAAGTTGTAAGGAACCCATTAATTGCCAGTTCCTTCTCCCTGGTTAAGCTTGTACTCAGGCGGCAACTGAAGAATAAGTGCTGCCCACCACCATGCAAGTTTGGAGAAGGAAAACTCTCGAAGAGATTAAAGCACAAGGACGATTCAGTGATGAAAGCCACCCAGCAGGCCAGGAAAAGAAACTTCATCAGTTCCAAGAGCAAGCAGCCAGCAGGGCATAGGAGGCCTGCAGGAGGCATCAGAGAGGTAGACGAGGACCAGTGGTGGGGAAAATGTGAAGCTTTGACTTCTCTGCTTTCTTCCTGGCTAGAGTAAAGAAAGTTCAAAGGAGAAAAAACTAACAGTCCGCCAAGATCTTGAGGACAGATATGCTGAACATGTGGCTGCCACCCAAGCGCTACCCCAGGACAGTGGGACAGCAGCCTGGAAGGGCCGAGTGTTGCTTCCTGAAACCCAAAAGAGACAGCAGTTGTCGGAGGACACGCTAACCATCCATGGTCTCCCCACAGAGGGTTACCAGGCTCTGTACCACGCTGTGGTGGAGCCAATGCTGTGGAATCCTTCAGGGACCCCCAAGAGGTACAGCCTGGAGCTGGGCAAGGCCATTAAACAAAAGCTCTGGGAGGCTCTTTGCAGTCAGGGTGCCATCTCTGAAGGTGCTCAGAGGGACCGGTTCCCTGGCAGGAAGCAGCCAGGTGTCCACGAGGAGCCTGTACTCAAGAAATGGCCCAAGTTAAAGAGCAAAAAATAGGAACAAGAACTCATGGGATTAGAGTATTCTCTGCTAGAGATCTGAAAAATAAACACAACTTTGCACCTTCCGTGTTATCGCAGAGTGCTTTACAAATTAGCG